AGAAGACACTAGGGAACCTGAGGAACTAAGAGGAAAGACGCCTGTAGAAAGAAAGGAGAACCAAAGAGAAGATCTACATGATCAGATACCAAAATAGTATCAAATCCCTAAGCAGAGAAACAAGAAAAAAGAAGGAATTTCTTAAACAGGGAACACATATAGCAACTAGAGAAGAATGACTTTTTGAATACATTAAACGACAACGACGAAAAACATATAACCCAGCTTTTCAAGAACATCTTTTGGCTGACAATCTCAAGGCGTTGTATGGCTCCTCATGGCAGAGACAGAGGTGAGGAGACAACATCACAGAAAGGAGGACGTTGCCAGTGATTATCAGATAAATACAAGAAGCTCAGGGGAACAATCTTTTGTGGCAAATAAGTGCCAGTCAGTGACACATGCTGATTTTTTTTTCCTTGAGACAATATCAAAGAGGTATAATGTAAAGGGAAGAAAATCAGGTGTAAGCATTGGTCTTTTAACAAATTATCTTAGGTAATCTCAGATGCTTTTTAAGCGACTCCTTTTCCTAATGTGTGTCAATTTCATCAGAACTACTAGCAGCTCCTAAGTCCAAACGGAGAGGAATGCAGCTTTCAGTGCCTCTGTTCCTACCAGAGCCCTGCAGCTTCAGGTCACCGGCTCCAGCCACAGTGAGCCTGGAGGGCGCCAGGAGAAGAAATATGTTCTCACACGCACCAGGTCCCCAGATGACCCTGCCTGGGCGCTGCGTTCACTCAGCATCCTCCTGTGACTCTTCCTCTTTCGAGTAACAGCGTTTTTCTCCTCTCTGCGCCTCCTCAAATTCCATTCAAGAAAAAACCTGGGCTTTCAGCTAAAACGCACACCGGCCCCGCTCCATCCCGCTCCGGGCGGCCGCCTCCAGGGGGGCGCTGGTGGCTCCTCGCAGCCGCGGGAATGAGGGCGCACCCTCTTACCCCCGCGCGCGCCCGTTGCCATGGGAACGCACTCGACCGGGAAGCCCGAGGGAGAGGCGGGAGGCAGCGGCGCGGCCGAGCTCGTGGGAGACGCTATCGCAAGATGGCGTCTGCGAGGCCGCGGGATGCGGAGTGAGCGCGCCCCGCCGGGGGCTGTGCGAGGCTGCTGCTGCTCTCCCCGTCGCCGCCGCCGCCGCCGCCAGTGCGGCGCCGCCTCTCCGCCAGCCACTGCGCCGCGGCCAAGCCTCCTGCCTCGCAGGTACCTCCTCCCGCGCGCACGCTCCGCGCCTGATGGCAGCGACAAGTGCCGGCTCGCGGAGAGCTAGCGGGGCTCCCTGGGCCCGGTGCGCCCGACAATAACGCGTGAATAACTTTTTCTTGCAGCGGTCCCCCGCGTCCCGGCCTGCAGCCTCCCCGGGCGCCGGCGCCCCCAGCACGCCCCATCGGGCACCCCACTCTCTCCGAGGTGTGGGTGCGGCGGGCTGATGAGGTGATCCCTAGCCCGCCTGGGAGGAGCGCCTGGACTCGCGGGCGGCGGCGAGCGCCTTTACAATGGCCCTGACCCTGTTTGGTAAGTGCAGCCGTCTCCCCGCGCCGCCGCAGCAGTAATGTTAATTTGATGTTTTTTCTTTCAGATACAGATGAATATAGACCTCCTGTTTGGAAATCTTACTGTAAGTCTACAAATAATTGTGTGGGTTATAGTCATTGACACTTTTTGTTTCTACCTTCTCACAGTATATCAGCTACAACAGGAAGCCCCTCATCCTCGAAGAATTACCTGTACTTGCGAGGTGGGTGTAATGAAACTGCTACCAAAAAATGTCAAATATGCCTGTTTTTTTGCTTTCCCAATAGGTGGAAAACAGACCAAAGTATTATGGAAGAGAGTAAGTATGGATTATTAGAAAACGTTTTATAGAGCACAGTTTCTGAATAGACTTTGTTTCTTAGGTTTCATGGCATGATCTCCAGAGAAGCAGCCGACCAGCTCTTGATTGTGGCTGAGGGGAGCTACCTCATCCGGGAGAGCCAGCGGCAGCCAGGGACCTACACTTTGGCTTTAAGGTTGGTCATGGGCCTGCAATTACTACTGTGCTTTAAAAACATCTTTCCCATTTCATTGAGGCAGATTTGGAAGTCAAACCAGAAACTTCAGGCTCTACTACGATGGCAAGCACTTTGTTGGGGAGAAACGCTTTGAGTCCATCCACGATCTGGTGACTGATGGCTTGATTACTCTCTATATTGAAACCAAGGCAGCAGAATACATTGCCAAGATGACGATAAACCCAATTTATGAGCACGTAGGATACACAACCTTAAACAGAGAGCCAGCATACAAAAAACATATGCCAGTCCTGAAAGAGACACATGATGAGAGAGATTCTACAGGCCAGGATGGGGTGTCAGAGAAAAGGGTAAGCTACTATGAAACCACACTTTATCTTTTGGCAACCTCTGAAACTCTTTGCTTATTCGCAGTTGACATCACTTGTTAGAAGAGCAACTCTGAAAGAAAACGAGCAAATTCCAAAATATGAAAAGATTCACAATTTCAAGGTAAGAATATTTGCTTTTAGTCTTTTAAGAAATTCCTGACTTTGCCCCTCTTTTTTTTTTTCAGGTGCATACATTCAGAGGGCCACACTGGTGTGAATACTGTGCCAACTTTATGTGGGGTCTCATTGCTCAGGGAGTGAAATGTGCAGGTAAGAGCTCTTGTCTTGTCTCTGGATTGAGTTTGAATGTTTCCTTTCTTTATTCTTTTCTTAGATTGTGGTTTGAATGTTCATAAGCAGTGTTCCAAGATGGTCCCAAATGACTGTAAGCCAGACTTGAAGCATGTCAAAAAGGTGTACAGCTGTGACCTTACGACGCTCGTGAAAGCACATACCACTAAGCGGCCAATGGTGGTAGACATGTGCATCAGGGAGATTGAGTCTAGAGGTGAGCCATTTGCAGTGCGGGTTGCAGTGGTCATTCAAAGAAACTAACTAGTTTTATTTTTCAGGTCTTAATTCTGAAGGACTATACCGAGTATCAGGATTTAGTGACCTAATTGAAGATGTCAAGATGGCTTTCGACAGAGGTATGTTTTTCACAATGTTCCATAACTTAGGATTTACTTTTATTTCTTTCAACATCCTTAAAAGATGGTGAGAAGGCAGATATTTCTGTGAACATGTATGAAGATATCAACATTATCACTGGTGCACTTAAACTGTACTTCAGGGATTTGCCAATTCCACTCATTACATATGATGCCTACCCTAAGTTTATAGAATCTGCCAGTAAGTATGAATGCATGTATTTCAAATAACCTTTTTCTTCTTGGTATTCGACTTGCTATTTTAGAAATTATGGATCCGGATGAGCAATTGGAAACCCTTCATGAAGCACTGAAACTACTGCCACCTGCTCACTGCGAAACCCTCCGGTACCTCATGGCACATCTAAAGAGGCAAGCTATAGACTTTGAGTCTTACACTTGTAAAGTCATTTATTCCTGTACTTGCATTTTTCAGAGTGACCCTCCACGAAAAGGAGAATCTTATGAATGCAGAGAACCTTGGAATCGTCTTTGGACCCACCCTTATGAGATCTCCAGAACTAGACGCCATGGCTGCATTGAATGATATACGGTATCAGAGACTGGTGGTGGAGCTGCTTATCAAAAACGAAGACATTTTATTTTAAATTTTTAATTTGAGGGGAAAAGAAATGTTTTACAGATGAAGGAATGTTTTATAGTAATTTAATTTGCTCCTGTAGCTGCATTATTTCTTGATTAGAGGTTTGGGCATATAACCAGATTAAAGTGAAGGAACTTTCTGTTGTTTTTGTAGCACCGCTCAGCTGTCTTGTAAAACAGTGAACACACGCTTTCTGGTTCTAGTAATCCTGGGTGTTTATCACGTTCAGAGAAACTCAAGCTATTGCATGATTAGCCCCCTATCTGGCAAGGAAACCCCATACAGAAGAAACAACAAACCTGCGCCTGCACCGCCTCTGCGTCCTGGGTAGTCTGTGCTTGTAATCCAGCATGTTTCACAGAGTAAGCCTGTTGTGACTTTGCTTTTGGGGTCTATGTCATTGGTTTCTGATGCTTGTACAAACACGCACACACAAATGGATAAAACAGCACCTCTGGCTGTTACATTACCATAAACCATATCACATGCCTACATTTTACAAATGATTTCTGGTTTCTCTTAGTTCTTCTCTAACATAGTACTTTCTTTCCAGCAAAAGCAAAATGTGTTTTCAGATTTGTTACTTTAATAAAGGTTATCCATACCAATAAAAAGTGTACAACACAGCATTTTCTGTTAAATTATTATTGGTTTTCAGTTGTAATTTGGTATTTTTTCTGGCATGCGTTTATTAATTTATTAAATTGGCTTTTAGAAATAAAAAATATTGATAGCTTACTTTTTTCTCATAAGAATATTCGGGAAAATGTGTTTGGCCATTTATTAAATACTGAGTACTTCTTCTGACCTCTTTTGTTTACTGTTAAAAGTGATAAGCTTCTAAAATAATCATTTAAAACTGCTTACAGTTAGAACAACCATTAATTCCATTTATTTTTCTTCTTATATTACTCTGGCAGAAATCTAGAAAATATTTTCTTGACATACTTTTTAATGAGAGGTTGGGCAGGAGTTCCTACCAGAGCTCTCAGAAGAAGAAAGAGGCTAACTAAAAAGAGTAACTTCTTCTAAACATTTGATTTGTCAAAAATATATGACATCAACATGCATTGAGCTGACAATGCTGCCTGAGAGATGAGCCCCAGAGGCCAACCTGGTGGCTGGAGAAGGGGTCTGCAGCTAGGGGCCAGGAGCCCAGATTCTGGGCCTGGTACTACCACTGGCCACCTGTGTGGCTTGGAGCCAACAACCCTCCAGAGTCTGTTTCTGTGCCTATCAGATGAACACCTTTCTAGAACGAAAGTTCCATCCTGTTTTCAAATTTTTAACAATAAAAGACACATGTTCAAACTTTGAAGATTATTCCAAAAATAATGGGAACC